CTTCCTAAAATATACACGGAGCGCCTCCGGGTTTGCACACGCGCGCGCGCGGGTACACCCTGGCTCGAGTACATTAGCCCCGCTGGGCCGGCTCCCAGTTGCAGAACACATTCCATTCTTCGCGCTCGGGCACACCCCTCCGCAGTGAGGATTGGTCGGGCCGAGCCCCCTCGGCGAGGCGAGGCTCCTAAGAGGCCCAGACGCCTGCCAATCCCCAAGGGCTGTCAAAACAAGTCTCCCTCCCTGTCACAACAGAGCTGAGTGGAGGCCGCCGCCGCCGCCGCACTTCCTGGGACCGCTGCGCCGCAGTCCGCGGGCAGGTGGCGGGTGCGCCCGGCCGCAGTCGCCCGGCTCTGGCCCCTATCGGGCCGCCGGCGTCCGGGCTCCAGAGGCCGCCTGGCTGGGCGCCCGGTGCCTTTTGTCTGGCGCAGGGCCGGCGTTTGCATCACATTTCGGATACCTCCCTCTCTTTTTCGCCTCTCCTTCTGCCTCCCGCTCACATCGCCTCCCCACTCCCGCCACCGTCCCCCGCCGGACTGCTAGCCTCCTAGACCGAAGCCCGAGGACGTCTCTGCCCGAGCGATGTCCCCTCTCCAGAAAGTTGCCGCCGCCGCCGCCGCCGCCGCCACTGCCGCCGCTGGGCGGTGAAACAAAGTCTGGCGGGGCCGCCTCCCGGTGCAGGAGCGCACCGGTGCCTAGCGGCTGGACTCCGCTGCCGGGCGTCCCGCTTTCCCCCGGGGAGCCCTAAACGCTCCAGGCCATGGCCGAGGGCGCGGCCGGCAGGGAGGATCCGGCGCCGCCCGACGCGGCGGGGGGCGAAGACGACCCCCGAGTGGGCCCGGATGCCGCCGGGGACTGCGTGACGGCGGCCTCTGGGGGCCGGATGAGGGACCGTCGCAGCGGGGTCGCACTGCCAGGCGCCGCGGGGACCCCAGCGGACAGCGAGGCGGGCCTCCTGGAGGCAGCACGGGCGACCCCCCGGCGCAGCAGCATCATCAAGGTAAGCAAAGCCGCGCCGCACCGGGAGCGTGGCTGTGGGTGATGGGTGGGTCAGGGACCCGGGCAGGATGTGCGGTGTCCGGAGGCATCCGGGCTCAGCATTGTTTTCTCCCACCTCCTTCAACGCCAAACCTTCCTTCCTTATCCGGAGGTTCCCAGACTCAGCTGTCAGCCACGAGACGCACAAGTGACTTTTTCTCCCCACTGACGGCAGAGGAAAAGTTCCGCTCTGCGTCTTTGCGTTCTGATGGATGCTTTCCCTCATTTTCTCTGCAAGCTTCACTAAACCGTTGATGGAGGGAGGAAGGGAGAACTCTGGATAAATGCAGACCCACCGGATGGTTGTGCATTGCTTTCCAATGAAGGGTTAGCTTTTCCCATACAATGAAGAAAATGCACAGCTTACTCTCAAGTGTAAAAAAAGAATCCCTCTAGACTTAAATGATCCCGAAATCCCAAGATGTGTGAACTTTCCCGGTAGGGAGGCAGAGTTTTAAGTGGACCCTGCATCACAGTAAAGAGCAATGCAAGAGCCCAGAGTTTTTGCGCTGCAGAAAGCACAACCGGAAAGCAATCAATCCCCCAAGCATTATCACTGGTCCTTGTGGTTACCACCACATCCAGGGAAAACGCTTCCTGACCCGCTAATCACCTCACAGAATTTCTCTCCATCCATTTGGCAAGGAATTTGTAAACCTCTTTCCTCCCCTTTCTCTTTCCATCTTCCTTCCACTTGGGGCTTGTTTCTTCTGTTCGAGATTTCCTCTTTTGGGAGCATGACTTTGGGGTAAGGTTATTTAGGAAAGAACCCTCGCACAGGCTCTGGAAAAGGGCCTCAGTGTAAATGCATGTGAGTAATCAATCAAATGTATGTCAGATTAAAATTGATTTTGGTGGAGCAGTCAGTATAAAACGATATGTATGTATGTATATATGTAAGTATATATGTGTGTGTGTACATACACACACACACATCCCTCAATGACAATGAAAGATGGACTTTTACTTACTATTGAATTTATTGGGTTCACTAATATATTCAAAAGCTCTGTTCAGGGTTAAGCTGCGTAACCAGTGCATCACGCATGTTGCAAGCTCCCAGCACCAGCTTAGGTAGACTAACCACAGAATGTGGCTCCAGTAAAGTCTTTTTCCCAACACTGACACATGGAAGTTTAAAATCAGTGGAGAGGTTTCTATAATATATAAAGAAGAGTGGGTGGTAATTACAAATGGCTTGTAGTAGTTTCTGTTATTTTGTGGCTTTTTGATTATGTAACAGGAGTGTTCTATTCTGGGTGTGAATTTGGACAAAGGGAAATTACTATTTTGTTTTTAACCCACAGGTCAGAAAGCACACTGTTTTCAAACTTAAAAAACATCACAATTAGGAAACACATACATTTTGGATTCTACTGTATTGATACTACATGGTGTCCTGTGTGTGTAAAACAGGCACTGCAAGAGACTTTAAAATATATGACAATAAAGAGCAAACGGCTCTATAATGTTGTAAAAAACAAAAGTAATGGAGTATAAGGAATATACAAATTCTTGCAACTGAGTTTGCCACTTGTGAATTGTACTATGCTGGTTTATATTCTCAGAAGGGTCATTGCTGAGTAATGGTGCCTCTTTTGTTTTGAAGTTTCTTTTTGTGACAAAAAAGGAGGGAGACAACAGAATATTAACTTGATTTTTCCCCTATTTAATAGTAAATGCAATTAACATTTGGTAAATGGCCTTTAAAATTAAAGATATTAGAAAATAAAGTGAATTATTATGTTAGGTTTTTATTGGAAAAGTAGCACATACATATAATTTAAAAAATCAAATGTTGCAAAGGAGTGTGAAGGAAAGACCCTCAGACACTCCACATTCCCACTTATGTAGTCCACCCTCATAGATGTTAACACTTTCTTATGTATGCTTCCAAAATATTCCATGCATGTGTAAGCAGATATATCTATATGTGTCTATGATGAACTATAGCAGCTCCTGATTTCTACAAAAAAATCTGGCTAGAGTTTTACAAGTCTCATAGTTTTAAGCATTTTTGAAGCCTAGAGGGGGTAATCTGGTAGGTCTTTGGTGGGCAGCAGTCATTGGGGTCTGTTCCCAGAGGCCTTAACGCCCTTCTAAGGAGAAAAAAAGGCAGGTGGTAAGCTCTGTTCCACTCCGTCTCTGAGATCAAGAACCTTTCTGGTGACATTCTTGAATCTGCTGCCCTGTGGTTTGTTCCCTTTAGCATAGTAAAAATGAGTTTCCAAAAAAAGTTTAGATCATATAAGAAATACATAGCACATGTTCTATATTGAGAGAAAATGCATTTTTCACAGTTTTGCCAAGAGATTTTTTTTTAAATTTGGCATTGAAATGTACACAAAGAAGAAAAGCTTTAGTACATTTTAATCAAAATATTAAATGCTGTTCCAAATAGCTGTAGTGCAGTAATAATTGATATTCATAATGCTGAGCCACTGAAAGGTTGTGAATCATCAAATATTAAATTCTTGTCAGCTCAATTTAAGGTATTGTTTCAGAATAGTGCTATCCTGACAGAAAACAGACTGTCTTGTATATTAATAAAAAGAATGTTTTTAGTAAATTTGCCCTCCATAATTTGTGAAAACATGTGTTTAGTTGAAAAAACAATTTTCTTCTGAGCTGAGGAAAACAATGACAACATTTATCTGTATGCATCTTCAGAAATTCTTTCTACTGACATTGTGTTTCTTCCCCACATATAACCAATCCTAGGTTTAAAAACGTTCAATGTGAGAATTAAACTAAGTTTTTTTAAAATCTGTCTACTTTTTCCTATATTTTTCTGTGTGATTGTTTCAACAGCATTGACATTGATAAATGCTGCATGTTTTTTGGTAAGCGCATTGTTATATACCACAATAATGCAATAGAATCCATTTTAATTTCTTCTTGATGACTTGTGGTTTGAAATGACAAGTTGGATACCTGCAGTATTGATAATCTCTAAAAGTTGTTTACTATTCTGCATTTGAATATATTTCTAATTAAGAAATAAGACCATTTATTTATCTGGTATTTGATATCAAACTTATAGCATTTAAAATATTTAACATTTTAGATTATTGCTTATAGCCCTATAATCTGCTGCCCTGTGGTTTGTTCCCTTTAGCATAGTAAAAATGAGTTTCCAAAAAAAGTCTAGATCATATAAGAAATACATAGCAAATGTTTTATATTGAGAGAAAATGCATTTTTCACAGTTTTGCCAAGAGTTTTTTTAAATTTGGCATTGAAATGTACACAAAGAAGAAAAGCTTTAGTACATTTTATATTAATCAAAACATTAAATGCTGTTCCAAATAGCTGTAGTGCAGTAATAATTGTAATGTTTTGGAAATAGGAAGCAGCATAGCTTATTTACTATATTAGTTGGTGGAAACTGAGCTACATGTGTATTTTAAAAATAGCAGTTGATTTTTCTTCCATTGTATGTGACACATTGACGGGTTCTACTTTTTTTCAACTTCCTTTTGTTCTACTTAAGAACAAATTCTCTAGGCAAGGAAGAATAGAAATTGTCACTTGGATCTCATGGACATGGGTGTGGGGGATGAAGATGGGAGTTGGGAATGAGGTGTTGAGACCAGCACTGGAGCAGCTACTTGGGTGTTGTTCATGTCTCATTATTTTATATCATGGCGAGTCTCACTCTCTCATGTCATCTTGGGCTGGTATGGTGGATTTTTGAACTGAAGCCTTAAAGGTGCCCCTTGGGTACCAGTAGACCCCTATCAAGATTATGGCTTTCCTCAGAGAGGCAAGAGGAATGCAGTTCACATTAAGTGCCTACTACTGTGAGTCATATACTAAACTAGGAGCTTTCGTACGTTTGTATCACTTAAACCTCACAGGAAACTCTCTAAAGTATGGAAGGAAGGCACAGAGAGCTACTGTTAAAATGTGGAGTGATGACTGAAAGTCATGTCTGCTTAATTTCAGAGTTTGTGCTCTTGGGCTGGTTCTCAGATGCAAGAAGTCCCACAATCCATCAACACTTCTAGGTTTGAAACAGCCCGAACACGTGAGATAGTGACAGAAGAGTACGCATCTTAGGTCCTATGGTTTGTGGGGTACATTATCTTTTCTCAGCCTTCTTTCCTTCAGTTCAGAACATTTGGAGGTTGATTATTCTAGAAAGGGATTGCAACCTCTTCTGTCTTTGGCTATTTTGTTAGGCCTGTGCTGTACTTGAAAAGACAGAGCAATCTGGCAGGTGTTCTGCTTGGCGTCAATATATGGAGCTTACATCCTATTGTTTTACCCCAGGCCCACTTTCCCCATACCCCTGCAGACAGTGGAGTTTGTGAAGCATTGTATTCTCTTTTAGGCTGATACGCAGGCAGAAAAAATACCTGGGTCATAGGAATATATATAAATCTAGGGGAGTAAGGAAATGGGGGAATCTTCTTTTGGAGCTCTGAAAGTGTGTGTGTGTGTGTGTGTGTGTGTGTGTGTTTAAATAGGGACGGTTATGAAGGGAAATTAAATGTGATTAAAAATTAGTTAAAAATTTTAGGCACTCTATGGATTATATAGGCGTTTGTAGATTGACCCAGGAATTAATCAGCATTTATAGATTTTATTCTCTACAAATATGTGTTAAAAGTTCCGAATAACCAACTTATGGATGGATTTTGGAGAAATAACCAGAGGAGCTGGCCAGCCTTTACTTTACCGTAAGGGTTGCTGAGAGTGTGCCCTGGGGGCTTCAGCTGCGGCTCTCCTCCCGAGATGTGATTTGGCTGCATGAATGGCATGAACCTCTTAGGTAGATTTGGTTTATGATCCCCACAACTTCAGTTAGAATGTTACTTTCTCTCAAATTGCCATAGTAACATGGTCACATTTCACCTTAGAAGTGGTTGCTTCTTATTGCAGGGTCTTTCTGATGTGATTTCTTATAGCACCTCTCAAGAAAATGAAGAATAAACTTCAGGTAAAGAGCTTTGTCTTACTTTGATGAAAGGTAATTGATTCATTTTTTTCAAATTATTTTACAGGATCCTTCAAACCAAAAATGTGGTGGAAGAAAGAAAACCGTGTCTTTCAGCAGCATGCCATCGGAAAAGAAAATTAGCAGTGCAAATGACTGCATCAGCTTCATGCAAGCTGGCTGTGAGTTGAAGAAAGTCCGGCCAAATTCTCGCATTTACAACCGTTTTTTCACTCTGGACACAGACCTTCAAGCTCTTCGCTGGGAACCTTCAAAGAAAGACCTCGAGAAAGCCAAGCTTGATATTTCTGCCATAAAAGAGATCAGACTGGGGAAAAACACGGAAACATTTAGAAACAATGGCCTTGCTGACCAGATCTGTGAGGACTGTGCCTTTTCCATACTCCACGGGGAAAACTATGAGTCTCTGGACCTAGTTGCCAATTCAGCAGATGTGGCAAACATCTGGGTGTCTGGGTTACGGTACCTGGTTTCTCGAAGTAAGCAGCCTCTTGATTTTATGGAGGGCAACCAGAACACACCACGGTTCATGTGGTTGAAAACAGTGTTTGAAGCAGCAGATGTTGATGGGAATGGGATTATGTTGGAAGACACCTCTGTAGAGTTAATAAAACAACTCAACCCTACTCTGAAGGAAGCCAAGATCAGGTTAAAGTTTAAAGAAATCCAGAAGAGCAAGGAAAAACTAACCACCCGCGTGACCGAAGAGGAATTTTGTGAAGCTTTTTGTGAACTTTGCACCAGGCCAGAAGTGTATTTCTTACTTGTACAGATATCTAAAAACAAAGAATATTTGGATGCCAATGATCTCATGCTCTTTTTAGAAGCTGAGCAAGGAGTCACCCATATCACCGAGGATATATGCTTAGACATCATAAGGAGATACGAACTTTCTGAAGAGGGACGTCAAAAAGGGTTTCTTGCAATTGATGGCTTTACCCAGTATTTATTGTCATCAGAATGTGACATTTTTGATCCTGAGCAAAAGAAGGTTGCCCAAGATATGACCCAGCCATTATCTCACTACTATATCAATGCCTCTCATAACACCTATCTAATAGAAGACCAGTTCAGGGGGCCAGCTGACATCAATGGGTACATTAGAGCTTTGAAAATGGGCTGTCGAAGCGTTGAACTCGATGTAAGTGATGGTTCAGATAATGAACCAATCCTTTGTAATCGAAATAACATGACAACCCATGTTTCCTTTCGAAGTGTCATAGAGGTAATAAATAAATTTGCCTTTGTTGCTTCTGAATACCCACTCATTCTTTGCTTGGGAAATCACTGCTCCTTGCCGCAGCAGAAGGTAATGGCTCAACAGATGAAAAAGGTCTTTGGCAATAAACTCTATACTGAAGCACCTTTGCCCTCAGAATCCTACCTCCCATCACCAGAAAAATTAAAAAGAATGATCATTGTGAAAGGAAAGAAGTTGCCTTCTGATCCAGATGTGTTAGAAGGAGAAGTAACAGATGAAGATGAAGAAGCTGAAATGTCTCGAAGGATGTCGGTAGATTACAATGGTGAGCAGAAGCAAATCCGACTCTGTAGGGAGCTCTCTGATTTGGTGTCTATTTGTAAATCTGTTCAATACAGGGATTTTGAACTATCTATGAAAAGCCAAAACTATTGGGAAATGTGTTCATTTAGTGAAACAGAGGCCAGCCGCATTGCAAATGAGTACCCAGAGGATTTTGTTAATTATAATAAGAAGTTCTTATCAAGAATCTATCCAAGTGCCATGAGGATCGATTCCAGTAACTTGAATCCACAGGACTTTTGGAATTGTGGCTGTCAGATTGTAGCAATGAATTTTCAGACTCCGGGTCCAATGATGGACCTTCACACGGGCTGGTTTCTTCAAAACGGGGGATGTGGTTATGTTCTAAGGCCGTCTATAATGCGAGATGAAGTTTCTTACTTCAGCGCAAATACAAAGGGCATTCTACCTGGGGTGTCTCCTCTAGCTCTTCATATCAAGATCATCAGTGGTCAGAATTTCCCAAAGCCCAAGGGAGCTTGTGCCAAAGGGGATGTCATAGATCCCTATGTTTGTATAGAGATACACGGAATTCCAGCGGATTGTTCGGAACAAAGAACTAAAACTGTACAGCAAAACAGTGATAATCCTATTTTTGATGAAACTTTTGAGTTCCAAGTAAACCTACCTGAGCTGGCCATGATCCGTTTTGTTGTTCTGGATGATGACTACATTGGGGATGAGTTTATAGGGCAATATACGATACCATTTGAATGTTTGCAGCCTGGATATCGGCATGTTCCCCTGCGTTCTTTTGTGGGTGACATCATGGAGCACGTAACCCTTTTTGTCCACATAGCAATAACTAATCGAAGTGGAGGAGGAAAGGCACAGAAGCGCAGTCTTTCAGTGAGAATGGGGAAGAAAGTTCGGGAATATACCATGCTCAGGAATATCGGTCTTAAAACCATTGATGACATCTTTAAAATAGCGGTTCATCCATTACGAGAAGCCATAGATATGAGAGAAAATATGCAGGTAGGAGAAACACTCACACTCTCCTTCCCTATAGAAGTGTGATTCCATGTTTTCTTCCTCACAGAATGCAATCGTGTCTATTAAGGAACTATGTGGACTCCCTCCAATTGCCAGTCTGAAGCAGTGCCTGTTAACTCTGTCATCTCGGCTCATCACCAGTGACAATACTCCTTCAGTCTCACTTGTGATGAAAGACAGCTTTCCTTACCTGGAGCCTCTGGGTGCAATTCCAGATGTGCAGAAAAAGATGCTGACTGCTTATGATCTGGTAGGAAATTGCGACTCCATATTTTTTTACGTCAACCACCTTTTTGATGTTTATTTTGTAACAGATGATTCAAGAGAGCCGGTTTCTCATAGAAATGGCGGACACAGTCCAGGAAAAGATTGTACAGTGTCAGAAAGCAGGTAATTGTTTTTAATTTTTTTTTCTGTTTTTTACTCAGATTTCTTATGCATTCTTTCTTCAAAGGGATGGAGTTCCATGAAGAACTTCATAATTTGGGGGCAAAAGAAGGCTTGAAGGGAAGAAAACTCAACAAAGCAACTGAGAGCTTTGCTTGGAACATTACAGTATTGAAGGTAGATGAAACACTCAGATGTCCCCTGTGCCTCTTCTTTGATGCCTGTTTTTTTCTGTTTGTAGGGCCAAGGAGATCTGTTGAAGAATGCCAAGAATGAAGCTATAGAAAACATGAAGCAGATCCAGCTGGCATGCCTGTCCTGTGGACTGAGTAAAGCCCCCAGCAGCAGTGCTGAGGCCAAGAGCAAGCGCAGCCTGGAAGCCATAGAGGAGAAGGAAAGTAGTGAGGAGAATGGGAAGCTGTGACTCTGGGCATTATCGACACGTTCACCCATCTTATCAAGGACTCTGGTTTCTCATTCTTGTTTTCTTTCTTTAAATGTTTTATAAGTTCACAAAATGGTGCCCTATATGGGGTATTGGACATAGATATTTTCACAATGTCAGTATTTCAGTGTAGTTAATTTATCTAAATTAAAGCCTTTAGTATCAGTGTTTTAAATTCTGAGACATGTGTCAACACCCCTGTGTGGATGCCTGTGGAAGAGTGTGTGTGTGTGTGTGTGTGTGTGTGTGTGGCAGAGAGAGAGAAAGAGAGAGAGAGAGAGAAATTCTGTTAAAATCTATTCTGTGTTGCATTATTCATTTAGTGAGTTATTCCTTGATCATTTTGGGACAATTGTTTTAATCTGAAATTCTAAAGAGCACTTACTGTAACCTGTTGCTGTGTTTAATTTGACTTCTCTGCCTTTGACATTTAATTTAGTGATCTTAGCATAGCTTATTATTGAAGGAAGCCAAATTTATCAAAGCATAGATGTTTTGGTAGATTAAATATAGATTAGAAAAATTCCTAAGAATCAGAGTAGAAATAAAAGTGAATGAAAGATTAAACAGATGATGAGAATTTCTAAAAAGATTAGCAAGGTCATTTCTTCAGTCAGAAAACTTTAAAAAATATTTATTAAATAAAATCAATTTTTAGGAAGTTTTCTGTAGTCATTTACTAAACATATGATTTCACTAGAAAAGCTGATCATAAGTGAATTTATACCTACCTGTGTGGTACTCTGAAACACACTGAAAGCTCTGTTGCAATTAGGATTTTGATGTGACAATAATATTGTTGTATAATTTCGAGATTTGTAGGAAGGTCTCATTCTTCCAAGCTGAGAGTCTAGCACTCATTTTCTATAACAGATATGGCAGCTTAGAGGTGTTGGCTTTGTTTGGATGTAATTTAGGGTACTAAATTTAAATTTAAAGATATTGTTCAAACAATATCATATCATCACATTGAGCTGATATAAATTCTGTGGGTCCGATAATATCTTTGTGATAATTTAAGAGCTAACCAGTTACCACACATCTATGATATAACCCTAACACACACAGAAAAGCATACATGCAAAAAGAAATGACTAATTAGGGTACATTTATAATTGCATCTAGGTAATTTTTACCCTAATGTCTTCATAAAGTACTTGAGTGTAATGTTTGTTACCTCCAACAGAACTAAATGTTCTATGGTTATGAAAGAATATATTTATTTAAAGCATTGCTTTTATTTTGAAAAGCTTCTTAATTAATTTGATTAACAAATATGCTAATTTGGGGAAACCTAGAGAAGATAATTGTTGAAATTTTGCAAATATAAACATCTCCTATAGCTTCTGTGTTATTTCTGACTTCTTAACACTATTATGTTTATGTTGCACATTACTGAAAGAGTAAAGATATGAAAAAAACACTTATTGTTTTCTTTTATTGTGAATTGAAAAAGCAAAGCTAATGAAAATGGGTTACTACATCAAAAATATCTTAAAGAGTTTGCTATTTCCATGGACCAGATATGATGAAATTATTCCCTGGGTTTAAAACTGGGCACTCGAGGAGGAGGTACCTGAAGTCATTTGAAGGCAAGTTTCCAATGATGCTACAATGGCCTGAAAAAATTTCTTTACCCTCTGTTATATTTAACTTGCTGGTAGGAGGAATAGTGGAATGCAGGTGTTAAGCCCTTTGTGGTGAAAAAGAGGTTCTATAGACAGAAACAAAACCCACCTTACATCAGCTGATTGGTTGATTTTACTAGTGTACCTCTTCATCTACTTGAATTCTATTTGGTAAATCCATGTCTTTACTGGATATACAGTTAGGTGGGAAGAGGAGATAAAGGATGACAAACTCTCAAACAATATTTATACATTTATTTACTCCAGGGTCAAATCCAATCCTTGGAAGTAGCTTCTCTAGTTTATTTTATTTGTCCCAGAGCTCTACTCACACTTAGGACCCACCCAAAAATTCTCAAAAACGTAATATGGATTCTGCCTCATCTGATGCTATTTCTGGCAGTGGGTTGTCAGCCATACTCTGCTTCATTCCACTGGGTGTCCTTGCTAGATGGGGAGTGAGATGTGGAGCAGGGAGGAGCTTTGGATTCTGGGAGTGGAGGTGGCAAGGGAAAAGTCTCCTAGTCTCCTGTGATGTTCCTGCCTCCAGATAGAATAGCAAAAACAAACAATTTTTTTTTGTGTATTATGCCTCCATGACATTGTTACATTCTATGAGGAGCATCTGTCTCCTTTCTAGACTTGAACTGTGGTAGAAAAAGCCCCCTTCTCTCTTCTATCTACTTAGATTTGGTGATGCTAGGAATGTAGTGTTTTAGATATTAATTCTATTTTTATTTATTCATTTTTACATCACCAATAGGATCTGAGGTGGAGATGGCGGGTATTATCACTGGCATTTTACAGGTGAGAAAGCCCAAAGCCACTGAGGTAATTAATGGAATAATTGATTTTGAACTTGGGTCTGTCTGATTTCATGTGCAAGATTATATACTTAGTGATTTTGATTTTAAGTTTATTCTTAACATTTTAAACCAGACTATTAACTCTTACCTTTATAACCACAGATACAAAGAACTGTATCATTTATTTTCTGAATATAAAATATTAATGGTCAATATAAAAATACAAAAATAGAGAACTATATACAACAGAAAAGCAAAATTACCCACTAATAACATTTTGATTTATATCCCTTTAGACACTGTTTAGAGTTTATACATATATGTAAATATGCTTGTATTTTAACAAAATTGAGATATTATATAAACTGTTTGTAGCAGGGTGTTTAAAATTTTAACAATATGTTATGGATATCTTTCTGTGTCAATAAATGTGTATTTACATTAGAGTTCCAAGCATTTGAACTGAATCTAGTCCAAA